ACCAAGGCATTTATAAATATTCCCATCATTTGATCCAGTAATTCTATGTGTGGGACTCTATGCTAAAGTAATAATCCTAAAGGAGGAAAAGTTTTATGCATAAAGAAGTTTTGCTTCATTATGCTATATGCTTCAAAAGCAATATTACAGTATTGCTTTTTAATAGAGAAGAAATGGACACAGTCTAACAATTGGGAAACAAGTTGTGTACCTTCTATCTGTGGGGGTATTTAATATGTTGTCATTAAAATTATTCTAAAGACAATGTAATACTACAGATAAATCCTTAAGTTTAAAAACGTGCAAAATTGAACATAGAATATTTTAAGTCATGGGAGTGTGCGAAGTGAAGGAGAAATCTCTCTCAGTTAAGTGTTTGTCCGGGAGTGGTAAAACACTTTTTCCTTCTTTTTATCTTTATCTTTCTGTGTATTTTCCAAATTTTACATAGTTACCTCATTTACTCAAATACTTATTAAGCATCCACTATGTGCCAGGCGCTGCTCTAGAGAATTGCGGGTAACAGTGAATAAAACACAACTCCTGTCCTCGAGCCATAACATTTACAAGATAAATCAACTAAATGTCATATGAGACGGTTAGTGCTCGGGGAAAAATAAGGCAAGGAAAGAGTAAAACTGATACTGCATTTACTTTTTTAAATGGAGGGGTAAGGTACTCCTCCAGGCAGAAGAACAGCAGGCTGAATTCGGAATTGCCCCAGCGGTAACAGAATGAAAGAGCTTGGGACACGCCAGCCTGTCAGCAACGTTGCAGCCGAGGCGGGGCGCGCGGGTTTAGGATGGGCGCGCGACAAGGTGAAGCGGATCACGTGACTCGAGGGGCGGGAGGAAGAGAGCAGAGTTTGGCCGGGCACCTTCCCTGCGAAAAGGCGGGCGGAGCCGAAAACCAAACAAACGACTTCTGAGAGATTGGGGGCGGGACTGACGGCGGCCGGCTTAGCTTCCAGAGCCAAGGCCTTCCGCCGAGTTGGTTTTTGGGTTGTTGATCGCGGTGGCCGGGCGGTCTGCGGTCGGGCTGAGACACGCGGAGCAATGGCGACCTTTGTGAGCGAGCTGGAGGCGGCCAAGAAGAACTTAAGCGAGGCCCTGGGGGACAACGTGAAACAGTAAGAGCTGCCCTAGCACAGCGTCCAGGCCATGTGGTTCTTAGTATTGTTTCTGCCTCTGCAGATACTGGGCTAACCTAAAGCTGTGGTTCAAGCAGAAGATCAGCAAAGAGGAGTTTGACCTTGAAGCTCATAGACTTCTCACACAGGATAATGGTAAAATAATTATCTGCAGAGTTATTTTACTAGAATTTGATTGTCACTATCTTTCCTTTTTCAGTCCATTCTCACAATGATTTCCTCCTGGCCATTCTCACGCGTTGTCAGATTTTGGTTTCTACACCAGGTAAGGGAGTGGAAATACTTCCAGTGTGTGTATTTACTTATGGTTATATATTTCTGTCTCCTAGATGGTGCTGGATCTTTGCCTTGGCCAGGGGGTTCCGCAGCAAAACCTGGAAAACCCAAGGGAAAGAAAAAGCTTTCTTCTGTTCGTCAGAAATTTGATGTAGGTTGTTCTTTAATAGGTCTTGATAATGAGAGTAATTTTAAAAAGTTTTTCTTACTCATAGCATAGATTCCAGCCTCAAAATCCTCTCTCAGGAGCCCAGCAATTTGTGGCAAAGGATCCCCAAGATGATGACGACTTGAAACTTTGTTCCCACACAATGATGCTTCCCACTCGAGGCCAGCTTGAAGGGAGAATGATAGTGACTGCTTATGAGCATGGGCTGGACAATGTCACCGAGGAGGCTGTTTCAGCTGTTGTCTATGCTGTGGAGGTTGGTTTGCTGTTGGCAGAAATAATCTTACAATCATGCTATTTTTCTTTTTGTATGTTTACAGAATCACCTTAAAGATATACTGACGTCAGTTGTGTCAAGAAGGAAAGCTTATCGGTTACGAGATGGTCATTTTAAATATGCCTTTGGCAGTAACGTGACCCCGCAGCCATACCTGAAGAATAGTGTAGTAGCTTACAACAACTTAATAGAAAGGTAAATGAAGTTTCTTGTGATTTTCTTTCCATGCTGGGACTATTTCTGAAATTTTTATTTTCAGCCCTCCAGCTTTTACTGCTCCCTGTGCTGGTCAGAATCCAGCTTCTCACCCACCCCCTGATGATGCTGAGCAGCAGGCTGCACTCCTGCTGGCATGCTCCGGAGACACTCTACCTGCATCTTTGCCTCCGGTGAACATGTACGATCTTTTTGAAGCTTTGCAGGTAAGTCTTGGCTCCTTAAAGTTTACCTAGGTTAATTGGACATGCGTTAATTTTTTAATCCCAGGTGCACAGGGAAGTCATCCCTACACATACTGTCTATGCTCTTAACATTGAAAGGATCATCACGAAACTCTGGCATCCAAATCATGAAGAGCTGCAGCAAGACAAAGTTCACCGCCAGCGCTTGGCAGCCAAGGAGGGGCTTTTGCTGTGCTAAATTAGGATTTGAGGGTGTGGGACCCTCACCGAATTCATTGATTACTGAAAATTGAATGTTTTTTGGGTCCACATTTCAAGGCTGAAGTGTATAGTGTATATATAACCTTTCCTATGGAAATGTGACATTGAGTACATTTTGTGTTGCTGTTGTGAAGCCATTAATATAAATCTTTGGTAATGACCCATATCTCTATATGTATGTGTTCCCAGTTGTGGGAGCAGGCACTAATGAAATCCTGTGCCTGGAATGGAGATATTTAGGTACCTGAGGCTTAGTGTCCTGTGGTCTGCATGTAAGATAGATGACATCCTAGAACAAAGAAGCTGTTTTAACTTAATCCCCCTGATCAGCAGGATATCTGTGTGTTCAGTGACATCATACATTCTGTATCTAGAAGTCTAAAATTTCTGCCTTTCTCCTAAAGAATGTGTTCTTGCATTTTGGTTGAAATAACCTACACAGTGTTAAAAATCAGATACCTCCTTTAGTGACCAGTTCAAATTTTAATAGCGATAGGTAGCCCCTGAGAAATTTATCACTATAACTCCACAGGAAATATGACTTGGAAGTGCTCTGTGTACTAAACAAAATAAAGCCCCTCTTTGCATTTAAAACCAAAGTCAAAACAAAACTCTTGTAATGCAATTAATTAACTTTATGTCTTCCCATGACTCAAGTTTTGTTAAATATGCCCAAAAACTTTGATTGGCAGTTTCTTCGGTTAATTATTCCTATAGAATGTATTTTAAGAAATCTATACAAATTGGATATATGCTTGGTAATTCTCCAGTTTCTAGGAGGTACCTATTTCTACCGTTTCAAGTGATGAAGTGAAAATAATTTACATTCGATAGTGTTACTGATAACAAACCTACTTAAGAGATATGTTGCTTTTTACTTAAGGGATAGTGTTGATAGATAAATTAGAATGTATAGATAGGTTTGTGAAAGTCTAAATAATGGTTGTATAGATATGTATATATGGTTCACATATCTGGATCTGTGTATTTGATTTTGTACTTTAAATGTGACAAATAAACCTTTTGGGAGAAAACTTTGTTGTTTATTAAACATTATAAGGAATAT